CTGGGGCGGGACTGCCCACAGAACTTAGGGTCTGGCAGCCAGAGCCGTCCAGGGCTGGTCCCTCGACCTGCCCCACCCCCTCCCGCACCCCTCCTCACAGTCCTGGGGCCACCGCCCGAATGTGGCATCTGCCAAGTACACCTCGGCGCCACTCAGCCGCCACCCTGAGACCCCTCAGGGGCGGGTCCTGACCACTAGGGTTGGGGATGAGGGATGGAGATATTTCGGGGCGATGAAGGAGGGGGGATGGTGCGACTGTGCTTGTGGCCTGTGGTTTCCAGGTGTGTTTGCCATTCCTGTGGGCCACTCTCCCCCACTTCCCACTTCTCTGCTTAGCCTTCAGCGGTGGAAAAAGGGGATGAGGGCGCCGGCGACAGAAACGCAAGCGGGGTTGGAAGAGAGGGGTGGGGGCGCGCCCGAGGGTGGGGAAGGAGCTCGGGTCTACCCAGGGCCAGCTTCGGCGCGTCGAGTCTGAAGTGGGAGACCGACGCCGGGGCGGCTCTCACGCTCGGCAGGCGCCGCACAAGCGCCCCTTTAAAGCGCAGGCAGCTGGCCCACCGCAGGGAGACGCATCCAGCTGTCCGGCCCCGCTTCCTCCCGCCTCGCATCCAGGGCACCCGGCCGAGCGTGTGTGGATGGCGCGGCGTGGAGGCTCAAACCTGAGCAAACAAATAAGTTGAGGGAACGCCTCCCTCTCTCCGATGTAAACTCGGGGCTCCAGACATAACTATTCCCCCTTCCCAGAAAAGCCCCGGGAAAGGCGGTAGGCAGAGGAGCACCATAGGAGAGCGGGGGGCTACAGCCGGGGCTCAGGGCTCGGGGCTCGGGGGCCACGGTCCCACCCCCTCATGCACGGTAGCCGGCTGGGGGAACGGCCCCGCCCCCTTCCCCGTGGAGGGCGGGGGCGCATCTCTGGGCGCGAGCGAGTTAAGCCCAGTGGCCTCGATGCTCCACGTAGGAGCTGGCTCGGCTGCCGGCTGCGGTCAGGGCCACCGTATAAAGAGGGCGGCAGACCCGAGCGCCTAGGACTCGCCGCTGCCCGCGCCCCGCCGCCGCTGCTGCCCCCAGCCCCGGCCCCAGGCGTCCCAGCCATGGTCCGCCCAATGCTCTTGCTCAGCCTCGGCCTCCTGGCTGGTCTGCTGCCGGCGCTGGCCGCCTGCCCCCAGAACTGCCACTGCCACAGCGACCTGCAGCACGTCATCTGCGACAAGGTGGGGCTGCAGAAGATCCCCAAGGTGTCAGAGAAGACCAAGCTGCTCAACCTACAGCGCAACAACTTCCCGGTGCTGGCTGCCAATTCGTTCCGGGCCATGCCGAACCTCGTGTCATTGCACCTGCAGCACTGCCAGATCCGCGAGGTGGCCGCCGGTGCCTTCCGCGGCCTCAAGCAACTTATCTACTTGTACCTGTCCCATAACGACATCCGCGTGCTGCGCGCAGGTGCCTTCGACGACCTGACCGAGCTGACCTACCTCTACCTGGACCACAACAAGGTCACTGAGCTGCCCCGGGGGTTGCTCTCCCCGCTGGTCAACCTCTTCATCTTGCAGCTCAACAACAACAAGATCCGTGAGCTGCGCGCAGGCGCCTTCCAGGGAGCCAAGGACCTGCGCTGGCTCTACCTGTCGGAAAACGCGTTGAGCTCCCTGCAGCCCGGGGCCCTGGACGACGTGGAGAACCTCGCCAAATTCCACGTGGACAGGAACCAGCTGTCCAGCTACCCCTCAGCTGCCCTGAGCAAGCTACGGGTGGTGGAGGAGCTGAAGCTGTCCCACAACCCCCTGAAAAGCATCCCGGACAATGCCTTCCAGTCCTTTGGCAGATACCTGGAGACCCTCTGGCTGGACAACACCAACCTGGAGAAGGTGAGCTCCTGGCTGTGGGCTCTGCCCTGGTTTGCTCCCACCTTGCTCCCACCTTGCTCCCCAGTTCTCAGATGGTGCCTTCCTGGGTGTAACCACGCTGAAACACGTCCATTTGGAGAACAACCGCTTGAACCAGCTACCCTCCAACTTCCCCTTCGACAGCCTGGAGACCCTCGCCCTTACCAATAACCCCTGGAAGTGTACCTGCCAGCTCCGGGGCCTTCGGCGGTAAGAACACTTCCATGTCACTCCCAGAGCCCTCCCCAGCCCCAGCAAGTTTCTGTCTCTCCAGGTGGCTGGAAGCCAAGGCCTCCCGCCCAGATGCCACCTGTGCCTCACCTGCCAAGTTCAAGGGCCAGCACATCCGTGACACGGACGCCTTCCGCAGCTGCAAGTTCCCCACCAAGAGGTCCAAGAAAGCTGGCCGCCATTAAACAGGTGGGGGCCAGGTAAACAGGTCCCCTATGTCCCTCTTTGGTGATTCCAGCAAGTGAGCTGGTATCTTCCAGGATACCCCCTGGCCCTGGAGGGTCAGGCAGACCCTCCATTTTTACAGAGAGAGGAGGGGACGACTGGGTCCCCTGTTGAAGGGAGGAAAAGGTCCTGCCCAGGACTTCCACCATTTTCTTCAAGCATCATCTGTGTTGTTGGAGTACTGACATCGATCTTTGCCTCTTTGCAGGTTCTGACCCAGCCAGTCCTGGTGACTGGCCTCTGCCTTCCACCGGAGAGACTACTGACCTTCTCACCTCCACCCATACCTTCTCCCCACAGCCTCTGCTGATGCACAGAGCTGCCTACACCTAGACACGTCCTGGCAGGGGGCCTCGGGCACTCCACTACCAACCCAGCTCCACCCAGCAGTGTCCTGGGGAGAAGGAAGGCTGAGCCTCTCCCCAGCCTTCATGCCTTCCCCACCCTCCAGCTCCTCTTGGAGAAGCTGTTGCTGAGACCCCCCCCCCAAGTCAATCAGAACCACAACAGGTTGGTCATCAGGATGGCCACCCTCCCAGGATCATCCTTCCTCTGTTCCTCTTTCCCTGCCACGTGGAAACAATCATCAGATCCTTGCCCCACCCCTTGCTTCCAGAAAGGGTTTTAAAGCCCATGCCCCAACTCTGCCAGCCCCCACCTGCCAGGACGTTCTAGCAGGACATCGGTGCTTTGCTGTCCATCTTCCCATGCTGCAATTTCTTCCTGAGATTTCTATAAATATAAATGTATGTATGTATTATATTTACTCCCCTGCCACCTATCTCCTTCACCCA